TCAAATTCCTAAGTCCACTTACTGTATTCTACTACAGTGTGGCAGTTTTGATTGACAACTAGAAAGGAATCAAGGAGGTGAAGGGATTGGCAAAATGAATAAGGGAGTATGCTTGTTAACAAGGATTGAATGAAATTACACGAATATTGAGAATATTTTAAATGCATTCATTTTAATGAAAACTGTACTTCGAAGCATATGTTAGCAGAGGTTGTAGTGACGGCAAATTATACAAACACTTGATAGAAATTCCAGAAATTCTCCTGCCTTTTGAGAAGCAGTAGGCATATGAACTAAAGGGAGTGAAATCCACCTTAGGAAGACCTGCCAAAAAGCTGATTCTTCAAAAAAGTGTTCTCGAAATCTTAGTGTAACTGGCACCAACACCCATCCCCAATGCCTCGTTTTTTTTCCAGCAGAACTGACAAGGTACAAACGGACCCCGCCCAGCCTGGAAGGCTTCTCTAATGTTGGCAGAGTAGGTTGGACTTGTTTTTGCACAAATCGCCTTTCCCTCTTTCCCTACTCCACTTGCACTGAATATTGCACTTTCTTCCTTACTGAAGCGGGATTCCTGCCTTTTTTTTTTTTTTTTGAGACAGATTTTCGCTCTTGTTGCCCAGGCTGCAGTGCAGTGGTGTGATCTCGGCTCACTGCAACCTCCGCCTCCCGGGTTCAAGCGATTCTCCTACCTCAGCCTCCCGAGTAGCTAGGATTACAGGCGCCCGCCACCATGCCCGGCTAATTCCTGGCATTTTAAATACGATAAATTACTTCAACCTATGACCACCTCAAGCTGAATATAAGTAGCCGCAGACACCGTTTGCATGACCCAGGAACCACAAACACGGAGCGAAGGCCTGCCGGGACCACGCTGAGCTTCACTACTGGCAGCCAACTCACTTCCGGGGGTGCACTCAGCACAGCAGTGGCCCAACCCGCCCTCAACCGGAAGTCTTTTGGGCTCCGGCTTCGCCGTCGCCCCGCCCCCTGGCCTTTGCCCCGGTCGGGCGGGACTTCCTGTGTCGTATTTCCAAGGACTCCAAAGCGAGGCCGGGGACTGAAGGTGTGGGTGTCGAGCCCTCTGGCAGAGGGTTAACCTGGGTCAAATGCACGGATTCTCACCTCGTACAGTTACGCTCTCCCGCGGCACGTCCGCGAGGACTTGAAGTCCTGAGCGCTCAAGTTTGTCCGTAGGTCGAGAGAAGGCCATGGAGGTGCCGCCACCGGCACCGCGGAGCTTTCTCTGTAGAGCATTGTGCCTATTTCCCCGAGTCTTTGCTGCCGAAGCTGTGACTGCCGATTCGGAAGTCCTTGAGGAGCGTCAGAAGCGGCTTCCCTACGTCCCAGAGCCCTATTACCCGGAATCTGGATGGGACCGCCTCCGGGAGCTGTTTGGCAAAGAGTAAAAGTGCCTAGGGTGTGAAGTGGGGTAGGTCCCAAACAACATTGTCTTTTTGATGTTGTAGTGAACAGCAGAGAATTTCAAAGGACCTTGCTAATATCTGTAAGACGGCAGCTACAGCAGGCATCATTGGCTGGGTGTATGGGGGAATACCAGCTTTTATTCATGCTAAACAACAATACATTGAGCAGAGCCAGGCAGAAATTTATCATAACCGGTTTGATGCTGTGGTATGTACTGGTGATCTAAAGAAATTTGGGGCTTAGAACCTCACAGTTTTTTAATTAACTTTAGCAATCTGCACATCGTGCTGCCACACGAGGCTTCATTCGTTATGGCTGGCGCTGGGGTTGGAGAACTGCAGTGTTTGTGACTATATTCAAGTAAGTTCACTCTGAATTGTGAGATAGTGAATCTTATATTTTCCTTCTCCTCCCTTTTTACCAGCACAGTGAACACTAGTCTGAATGTATACCGAAATAAAGATGCCTTAAGCCATTTTGTAATTGCAGGAGGTAAGACATTTTTGTTTATATTTTTCAGTCTTGATTTAATATTGCCTTTCTTGTTTTTAAATAGCTGTCACGGGAAGTCTTTTTAGGATAAACGTAGGCCTGCGTGGCCTGGTGGCTGGTGGCATAATTGGAGCCTTGCTGGGGTAAGCATTAACATGGTTTGGTTCTAAATTGGTTTCCTAAGCTTTCCCTCTCCTTTCTTCTCAGCACTCCTGTAGGAGGCCTGCTGATGGCATTTCAGAAGTACTCTGGTGAGACTGTTCAGGAAAGAAAACAGAAGGATCGAAAGGCACTCCATGAGCTAAAACTGGAAGAGTGGTAAGGAACATGTTGAGCCCAGGGAATCTTGGGTATTTGATTTATCCTTTTTATCTGATTACAGGAAAGGCAGACTACAAGTTACTGAGCACCTCCCTGAGAAAATTGAAAGTAGTTTACAGGAAGATGAACCTGAGAATGATGCTAAGAAAATTGAAGCACTGCTAAACCTTCCTAGAAACCCTTCAGTAATAGATAAACAAGACAAGGACTGAAAGTGCTCTGAACTTGAAACTCACTGGAGAGCTGAAGGGAGCTGCCATGTCCGATGAATGCCAACAGACAGGCCACTCTTTGGTCAGCCTGCTGACAAATTTAAGTGCTGGTACCTGTGGTGGCAGTGGCTTGCTCTTGTCTTTTTCTTTTCTTTTTAACTAAGAATGGGGCTGTTGTACTCTCACTTTACTTATCCTTAAATTTAAATACATACTTATGTTTGTATTAATCTATCAATATATGCATACATGAATATATCCACCCACCTAGATTTTAAGCAGTAAATAAAACATTTCGCAAAAGATTAAAGTTGAATTTTACAGTTCGTATATTCATGTGGTCCTTTGAAAGGGTATTCTAGAAATCACTGGAAAGAGGAGAGGAAAGAACCAGGTAGGCAAATGGTCTGTGAAACCCTTGGGTCCTGGAAGCAGTGTGAGTGTAAATGTGTAGTGTTTGGTTTCATCTAAATAAACAAAGATGATTTCTTTGACACTTGAAATAAAATACAAATTCAACAAAAAGTAGATCAGCATTATTAAAGAAACGGTTCAACTTTGTTTCTTCCCTTAGTATTGCTGACAAAGTATCTGCTGTAGAATACAGGAATTACTTAGAATAGAAACATAGTCATCACAACTGTTACTAAATGGAAAAGAAAAGAATTATTGAGTTAAGTATTCCTGTCAATACGGGAAACACTGCTAGTACCTTATGTTGGTGTTAGACCTCTCTGCCCTACACTGAGAATATAGTTTTACACAGGAGCAAGGTTTGTGAAGCAGCATAGTGAGGTAGCTAAAGCCATGGGCTGGCTCTAAAGGCTTTAAATCCCAGCCATGTGGCTTAGCTGCCATGAGATGTGCATTTGAGAAATGTTGTCTTCTTTTGCTGTTCAACTCCAGATTTTCAGATGATAATGTGATTATCCCAGCTTAAGTTGCGTCCACTTCTGGTCTAGTGAATTGTGGAAGGCAGTTTTAGAGAAAGGAGTCATGAGTAACATGAACAGCAGTTGGCTATGTCTTTCCAGTTCTCTGCTGATGTCAGAAAGACCCAGAAATACCAAGGAGAAAAAGCCATCTTAGGGATCTAAGGAGGCCCTATGGAAAGTTACTACCTTAGACATTTGAAGATAGCTTACTGCTTAGTACATACACTGTAAACAACGATCTCATTTTAAATGAGAACTTTCTCATAAATATTTTACAAATGAGGTCAAACTAGCATAAAGCCATTTAAAGAGATTATCAGTCCAATATGAACCAGTTAAGTCTTTGGACTATCCCTTTCCTCCTTGACTACTGCTTTGACGTACCTAAATCATTCGTCTTACATGTCAGAGGAAATTAGTTTTGGATAGTT